CCCCTAGCAAAAATATAGTGGAGACCAATGTCTATAAAGTGCCCAGGAAGCACATCTAGCACTTAGTAGCTACTCAATAAATGCACATTACCGCTATCGAAACGGCCAGCCTGTGTGGCAACTTCCTCACCTCAGTCCATCTGACTTCCAACAGGCACCCGGGAGCACCAAGTAATAAATTGTGAAGAGTACACTTTGAAACGTATCATGTTCTACGCACATGTGTAGGGTATTATTATAGTTCAAGAGAAAGAGGGAACCCGCTGGTGTCTGAGAAGAAACCCGCTGGTGTCTGAGAAGAAACGGTGAAGGGTGCACTACGAAGGGAATATAAACTAATCAAACATTCTTGAATGGCAATGACAGTCACTAAAGTTGACACTTCCTGCAGTCTTTTAGTTTAGAAACCACACTTCCCGAGACGTCCCCCATCCCAACAGGGATAAAATCCTCTAGCTCAACTCAGGTATATCCCCACTATTGGGCCAGGGAGACCTGCGGATGGCGAGAGCAGGTTCTCTTAGGAGGGTGTGGATTGTGAGCTTGTGCGCTGGCGAGGAGCAGAAGGTCAGGGAGGCACCGTAGTTAATGAATCAATAAACCAAACAGCCGATCAATCACTTCCTGCAGTCCGAGTCCGGCGAGGGCTAATCGATTGGTCCGGGTATTTTGAAAGGAAAAACGGCGGTGGATATGTTGTCAAACGGAGGGGTGCAGGAGAGGCGGGGCCAGGCCTCCAGGTGACCCCTCTGGCTTCCTGGGCCTGCAGAGGCGCCGAAACGTGCAGGCGCCGGCGTCCATGAGGCGTGGGGCGCGCCGGGCGAGTCCCTGCTTGCAGGAGGCGCCCGAGAGGCCGTCGCGTACCCTGGCAAGAGGAGCTGGTTAGCACCTCCCGACCCCGAGAAGGCCCAGGGGGCGCCCGGCGGGCGGGGCGGGGACCGGGCGAGGCCCGCCTCCCATTGGCCGCATAGCGCCGCCCAGCGCGGGCCGCCGTTATAAAGCAGCCGCCGGCGCCGGGTGCCTCACAGCACGCTGCCACGCCGACGCAGACCCCTCTCTGCACGCCAGCCCGCCCGCACCCACCATGGCCACAGTTCAGCAGCTGGAAGGAAGATGGCGCCTGGTGGACAGCAAAGGCTTTGATGAATACATGAAGGAGCTAGGTGAGGCACCCGGCCTGGCAGCGCCTGCAACGCCTGTTATTTAACATGACTTAACATTCTACAGGAGTGGGAATAGCTTTGCGAAAAATGGGCGCAATGGCCAAGCCAGATTGTATCATCACTTGTGATGGTAAAAACCTCACCATAAAAACTGAGAGCACTTTGAAAACAACACAGTTTTCTTGTACCCTGGGAGAGAAGTTTGAAGAAACCACAGCTGATGGCAGAAAAACTCAGGTCAGTCGTGACATGTTATGAAATCACAGAAGGGAAGATTAAAACGTTTACTTTGTTTTTGCAGACTGTCTGCAACTTTACAGATGGTGCATTGGTTCAGCATCAGGAGTGGGATGGGAAGGAAAGCACAATAACAAGAAAATTGAAAGATGGGAAATTAGTGGTGGTAAGTGTCAAACTGCTGTGTCTCAGTCAGCTCCTAACTCTTTTAATATCTTTCCTTCTTCTAGGAGTGTGTCATGAACAATGTCACCTGTACTCGGATCTATGAAAAAGTAGAATAAAAATTCCATCATCACTTTGGACAGGAGTTAATTAAGAGAATGACCAAGCTCAGTTCAATGAGCAAATCTCCATACTGTTTCTTTCTTTTTTTTTTCATTACTGTGTTCAATTATCTTTATCATAAACATTTTACATGCAGCTATTTCAAAGTGTGTTGGATTAATTAGGATCATCCCTTTGGTTAATAAATAAATGTGTTTGTGCTAATATATCTTGTATGCATTCTTTAAACCTTACAG